GAAGTTATGAACGACCTTCACCATACCAACACTGTCTGACTGAATTTCTCTCTACCCTGAATGCAAGAGACCAATGGTTAGGCAGGAATATTATCGCCCCTAATCAGCCTGAAAAAGTTACAGAAGACGAATCTTTGTCTCTCTGCAACTCTTAGGATTAAGGGTCCTCTTGTAAAGGAAGGCGAAAAATATGTCAGAATCATTTGAACCAGAGCGACTCCGTTTTGAGAGAGAGCTAGGAAAATGACGCTGAGACTCGCTGGGCTGCATTCTCAGTAAGTTAGGCATTCCTAGCCTCTAGATATTTATGGTTAAGGAAATGAATTAATAATGTTTACTAAGCAGAACCAGACGGAGGAGTGTCCAGATATTCCAACATCTGGGGAATAAAGGTATTCCTAATTTTGCTTTAAAGATAATATCGAGTCGGCCAGGCATGGTGGCTCACGACTGTAATCCTAGCATTTTGGGAGGTCGAGGCGGGTGGATCTCCTGAGGTCAGAAGTTCGAAACCAGCCTGGCTAACGTGGCGAAACCCCATCTCTACTAAAAAAAACCAAAAAACAAAAATTAGCCCGGTGTGGCTGTGTGCACCTGTAGTCCCAGCTACTATGGAGGCTGAGGCAGGAGAATCGCTTGATCCCGGAAGGCGAAGGTTGCAGTGAGCCGAGATCGCGCCATTGCACTCCAGCCTGGACAACAAGAGCGAAACTTTGTCTAAAAAAAAAATTATTCACATATTTAATACGTTGAAAAAAAGACAGCAAAGAAGAGAGAAAATTTTTCCGTGTTCTGAGATGGGCCTCGTTCAGCTCCGGGAGGAAGCCCCGCCTGAAAAGGCTGAGGCTTAGGCTGTCAATCTTTCTTCATTCAGCCCAACGTCTGATGACATCTTCTGTCACTCAGGGCCTTAGAAAGCGGGGTTCTTAAACGTTATCCAATCAGAGACGCTGTCCTGGGAACTGTCCAATCAGGCACGCAGCTGGAGCGAACAGGGCGGCTTCCGGGATTTGGCGGGGCCTTTGTCTCTATCTGCGGCCGGAGCTCCAGGTCTCGTCCTCACTACTCTGTGTCTTCTGCTTTTAGGGGCGCAGCCTCTGTGGCCCTGTGACCTGCCCCCTGGAAGCCTAGAAATGGTGAGAGTGCCGGGTGCGACATCCCAAGAGAGTGTAAATATGTGTGTTTGTGTGTATTTTCCAGGGACTGTTGACATTTAGGGATGTGGCCATAGAATTCTCTCTGGAGGAGTGGCAGTGCCTGGACACTGCACAGAAGAATTTATATAGGAATGTGATGTTAGAGAACTACAGAAACCTGGCCTTCCTGGGTGAGGATAACTTTAATACAAAATTTTTAATAAAGATTCATGTTAATTATTTTTAATAAAACAGGTATTGCTGTCTCTAAGCCAGACCTCATCATCTGTCTGGAGAAAGAAAAAGAGCCCTGGAATATGAAGCGAGATGAGATGGTGGATGAACCCCCAGGTAGGTGAGAGTGAATACAACAGATGACCTGGTGCCAGTAATTTTTTTTTTTTTTTTTTTTGAGATGGAGTCTCGCTCTGTCACCCAGGCTGGAGTGCAGTGGCGTGATCTTGGCTCACTGCAACCTCCGCCTCCCAGGTTCAAGCCATTCTCCTGCCTCAGCCTCCTGAGTAGCTGGGACTATAGGTGCCGACACCGCGCTTGGCTAATTTTTTGTATTTTTAGTAGAAACGGGGTTTCACCGTGCTCTCGATCTCCTGATCTCGTGATCTGCCCGCCTCGGCCTCCCAAAGTGCTGGGATTACAGATGCCAGTAATTTAAAATGCCTGCCTTCCATGAATGCACAGTTACAGTCAAACATTGCAGTTATCTAGACAAATTATTTGTTAATGTACATAAATGTTGCCAACTAGTTGTAATGAGTAAACATTTCTGTTATTGTGTTGCAGTTTTATATTAGTGTTTTTTGTAGTGTAAGTTTCCTAACATCAGTTTATTGTGCCTATTGGTTTTTTCTTATATATTATGTTTTGTATACTTTAAGTTAATGTGGAGTTTAATTAAAAGATAAATGAGCCATGTCTATCACAGTCAAATTATATATATGTGTGTGTGTTTATATCTATAAATATGACCCCAATTTTGGTTATACCTTGTATATATTCTTTCTTAGCTCTTTTTTTTTTTTCTTTGAGAGGAAGTTTTACTCTTGTTGCCGAGGCTGAAGTGTAATGCACGATCTTGACTCACTGCAACCTCTGTCTCCCGGGTTCAAGTAATTCTCCTGCCTCAGCCTCCTGAGTAGCTGGGATTACAGGCACATGCCACCACACCTGGCTAATTTTGTATTTTTTTTTTTTTTTTAGTAGAAATGGTATTTCTCCATGTTGGTCAGGCTGGTCTCAAACTCCTGACCTCAGTTGAAATGCCCACCTTGGCCTCTGAAAGTGCTGGGATTACAGGCGTGAGCCGCCTTGCCTGGCCTCTTAGCTCATTTTCAATGTTGGTTTTATCTTGTCTAAGTTAGTAGCCTTGGAAATAGTCTTATTTTCACCATGTGTTTAATGATGAATATATATTTCCTTTGTGTGAGATAATTCTTTTGTGATTTGAAGGTAATTTTTAAAAAAGATTCATAATCCTGTATTGTCTCCAGTTTTTTAAAAAATAATTGTTTTAAAAAAACATAACATATAATTTACCTTCTTAAATCCATTTAAATGTACATGTCAGGGCGAGGCAATGTGGTGGATCCCTTCTGTAAAACCAGGATTTTGAGAGGCCGGGACAGGAGGTTTGCTTGAGCCCAAAAGATTGAGACCAACCTGGGTAAAATATGGAGACACCCTCTCTACAGATATTTTTTTCTAAGAAATAGCAAGGCATGGTGGTGTGCACCTGTGGTCCCAGCTACTTGAGAGTTTGAGGGTCAGGATTACTTGACGCTGGGAGTGTGAGGCTGCAGTGAGCCATAATTGTCCCATTGTACTCAAACTTGGGTGACAGATTGAGACCTTGTCTTAAAAAAAAAAAAGTGTATATTTCAGGCATATCATGTATATTCACATTGTTATGCAAAAGACTTCTAGAAATTTTACATCTTGTAAAACTAAAACTCAATATCCATTAAATAACATTTACCCATTTTATGCTCTCTTTAGCCCTTGAGAAGCACTTTTCCACTTTCTGTTTTTACAAGTGTAATTGTCTTATATATCTAAGTGAAATCGTAACATCCATCATTTCTTTACTGGTTTATTTCAGTTGGCATAATATTCTCAAAGTGTATCTTCAAATGTGACGATTTTTTTCAAGGCTGAATAATATTCCATTGTATCAAATATGTCTTCAGGTTCCTATGTTATGTATTTTAGATATAGATTCATAAATGGAATCACTTTATTTAATAATTTATATTATTTGAAGTACATTTATAACATTATAAAATAATTGGTACATCTTTATTTTCCACCGACAATCAACCCAACTAACTTTTGTATTTTTAGTAGAGACGGGATTTCACCATGTTGGTCAGGCTGGTCTCAAACTCCTGACGTCAGGATTCACCCACCTCTGCCTCCCAAAGTGCTGGGATTACAGGCTTGAGCCACCACGCCCGGCCAAGGGTTTTATTTTTATTGCATCATCAACAGATTTGGTGTTTTCAAAAAATTGATAGTGGCCATTTAAATGAGTGTGAGGGGATTTTGTTTTTTATTATGACTTTTATGCATTTCTCTACAAATTAGTTTTGAGTGTCCTTTCAAATTTTTGAAGAAAATTTATTTCAATTTGTCTATTTCTAAATAAAGTTATTCAATTTGATTGTTCAGTTTTTCTTTTCTTTTTTTTTTTTT